GCTGACGCATGCTTTTGGCTTTTATCCCACGGGCGGGTAGTGGCCGGACCCCTGGCTGTGGCCTGTCCCAAGTGAGACTGCAACTGTCCCCTTCCTCCTCAAGTCCGCCTTGTCTTCTGTTTCTTGGCTTGTCTCTTTGCATCTTCTGGGCCGCTATTGTCAGAGGCTGCCTGGCCGAGCACGCGGACTCCCTGTAGCCGGCTTGTCAACTGCAGCAGCAAAGGAATGAGCTAGAAAAGAGAGAAAGTGTGAGAGAGAGGGGTACAAAGAGGAGGCTTTTGCCAGATGAACAGCGGAGCCTCACTTCTCAACACACCTTCTTCAGACATGATCAGCAGCTGCCACGTGCTAATGGGTGGGTTTCAGTTCAAACGAGGCAGGCCTCTTACTAATGAGTCCCCAGGGATGGGCTGGCCTCTCTCCGGGCCTAATATGTCCCTAGAGGTGTTCCAGGTTTAAGGATTAGGAGATGTTACAGAAGTTTACAGCCTTGAAAGGAGACCTAAGTCTGGACTTGAGGCCTTCACGGGCCCTCCCGACCCGGAAATGTGATTTCTGTGACCCTGGACATCCCTCTGCTATCACTCCTGCAGCTGTGAGGACTCGCTCTCCCTGACATGCCCGCCATCTCCTGAGGCCTCTGGATTTCCTACCTTGTCATGGTTGTAACCGGCCAGCAGAACCAGCAGCGTCAATGGCAGGGCAATGTAGGATCCTTGTGCGATGTCCTGTCCAGGCAGCTTCCTCTGCAAACACCGAGAGCCCCATCACTCCTCACCAAGGCCACACGATTGTCCATCATCCACAATGCCACAGCCACCACCCACCCAGCCTTCCAAAGTGGCCACTTGAGGACACCCAGGGGCCCTCATGATCCAAATTCCTTCTATCCAAAGGAAGGAACCAAAGTGATTTGGATATATTTTCCCATGAATCCTCTTCTGCCCAAAGCTTCACTATTTGCTTCTGAAACTCAGGGACAAAGAGATTCTTCCTGCCATCCTGCCATCATTTGTTTTTTATGTTTTGTCGCCAAAAGTGACCTTGAGGAACCCTGGGAGCTCAGGAAGGAAGGAGCGCCCAGAAGCAGGGACAGGGAGCTGGTTGGGGAGGACCAGAAATCAGGTTTCTGAAGGTTCCAGAGAGGACCTGGTCTTCCTTTTCATTATTTCAACTATTATTATTCCAGGTTATCAATACTCTGGCTGACCATCGTCATCGTGGGACTGACTTTGGTGGAAGTCCTTGGTTACTTATCATTACTGTGTTTCTGAGAAGTTATAAATTTGCCATCTCCCTCTGCACAAGTTACCTTTGTGTGAGTATACTAACTTTCTGTAGAGGTATACTCCAGCCGTCATTCTTATATTATTATTTCCTAGGTGTCTTTCCTGAAGACTATCTTCCCGTCTCAAAATGGACATGATGGATCCACGGATGTACAGCAGAGAGCCAGGAGGTCCAACCGCCGTAGACAGGAAGGTATGGCTCTGTTGGAGTCCCCATAGTGTGGAGCACACAAAGAAAAGAGTTTCTTCCTTTCCAGGAATTAAAATTGTCCTGGAAGACATCTTTACTTTATGGAGACAGGTGGAAACCAAAGTTCGAGCTAAAATCCGTAAGATGAAGGTGACAACAAAAGTCAACCGTCATGACAAAATCAATGGAAAGAGGAAGACCGCCAAAGAACAGTAAGATGTGCCTTGACACAAATACTGTTGTAGGATCATGTGTGTGCATTTCTCTCCCTTCTAGTCTGAGGAAACTAAGCATGAAAGAACGTGAGCACGGAGAAAAGGAGAGGCAGGTGTCAGAGGCAGAGGAAAATGGGAAATTGGATATGAAAGAAATACACACCTACATGTGAGTTCAGAAACTGAACCCCACCCTCTTGGCTTTATCTGATGAAAGTGATTGTAATCCATAGGGAAATGTTTCAACGTGCGCAAGCGTTGCGGCGGCGGGCAGAGGACTACTACAGATGCAAAGTAAGGAGCTTCCTCCCCGCAGTTGCAGGATAACATTCAATTTCTCATGTGTTGGCTTTTTCAGATCACCCCTTCTGCAAGAAAGCCTCTTTGCAACCGGGTAAGTTTGCTTGTTTTCCTTGCTTTTGGACATAGTCTGCCAGGTCAGGACATGGATACATTTTTCTCCCTACGGCTCTGTGCTCAAGCCCTGCAGAGGGAGATGGCAGAGAGGAAGGCTGCCTACAAGCATCACAGTCCCATCCCTGTTGGTAACCGTGTTGCGCAAAAACACCTTCATCCCCACCCAGTGGGGCCCCCATCTAATATTCTAAGTGTCAGAGGTTCCGTATTTGTAATAGCAAATGGGCCCTGACTGTAAATTAGTGAAGAGTGAATGTAACTTATTACCCACAGGGACAATTCCAAATGAGGGCCTTAAATGATGCTCAGCTAAGCTGGTTCTTGTGTGGCCTCTGTACCTTCAAAAGCTGCCGAGTCCTATGATTGCACGCGATGGGACTTGTACACTTGAAGTGAAACACAGTTTTAAAACTTGCTTTGTTTAGAATTCCCACCTCATTTTTCCATGGACAAAAGTATTCTTTATGTCCTAGTGCACTTACAATTTGGTATTACCTGGGAGTGAAAAGAAATATTACAGCCATGCCTAACTGACTTCTTGAGGTAAGATTGTTCTGTCAGAAAACCCTCTCCCAGTTCCCCTGCAGCTCTTCAGGAATCCACATCTCTCCAGAGCTCTTTGTTCTCATGGGTGGCACCTCCAGAGTGAAGAAGATCCTTTGTCAAGAAGGGAAACAGAGGGGAAATGAGAGGGTCCTGCAGGCAGAGCTGGAATCAACTTCCACTCTGCCTCTTGCAAGCTGTGTGACCCTGGGCACAATTTCTCCTTCCTCTGGAAACCTCTGTTTTCTTAGATTTGGAGCAGGATGGTCACACTGACCTTGCAGAGTTCTGAGAATCAGAGACAGAACATAAAAGGCCTGGAAAACATTCTCCAAAAAGAAGCTGCAACATGTGTGGACAATGGGCTTTTCATGCCTCTCTTACTGTCTCTTACTGTCTATTGACCTGGTGCAAGAAACATGCTCTGGTGATGGCTGTGAGGGAGGAATGAGGATAGACATAGACACTCCTGTGTCTCAAACATGCTTCTTTATTACTCTGTTATGACTCTGTCTTCCCTGGGGCAGGACCCCAGCCTGCCTACATTTGCAGACAGACACAGTGGCATGTGGAGACAACAGTGTGTCCCAAAGACTTTTCTTTACCCCCTAGCTGTCGGCAGTACTCAGTGGAAGGGTGATATTATGACACTGACACTGCTATTTTGAAACCTGGAGGATGGAAAGGTGCAAAAATCTATCACCAGCAACAGAAGGTGCAGACTGTGTTGGTGGCGGTAATTTTGTCCATCAAATGAATATGTGTGAAAACATTCCCTCCTTTGGCCCTACAGGTCAGAATGGCGGCAGTGGAGCATCGTCATTCTTCAGGATTGCCCTACTGGCCCTACCTCACAGCTGAAACTTTAAAAAACAGGATGGGCCACCAGCCACCTCCTCCAACTCAACAACATTCTATAATTGATAACTCCCTGAGCCTCAAGACACCTTCCGAGTGTCTGCTCACTCCCCTTCCACCCTCAGCTCTACCCTCAGCGGATGATAATCTCAAGACACCTGCGGAGTGTCTGCTCTATCCCCTTCCACCCTCAGCGGATGATAATCTCAAGACACCTCCCGAGTGTCTGCTCACTCCCCTTCCACCCTCAGCTCCACCCTCAGTGGATGATAATCTCAAGACACCTCCCGAGTGTGTCTGCTCACTCCCCTTCCACCCTCAGCGGATGATAATCTCAAGAAACTAAGGAAGAATAAATAAATAATATAAAAATAAAATGAATACTGCAGTCCTTATGTTATTGCTTTGTTTCA